AGGAAGTCGAGGAAGATTGCAAGACACCACCTGTGTAACCCACCCAGTGCCAGCTGCCTCTGTGATGTTCCAATGAGCCACAGTTACATTCCTTCTCCACGACTGACTTCCCCAAATCTGAGGTGAGAGCCTTGGCTGTCGGACGTAGGCTGTTAGACCAGTCCTGCCAGAGCAGTGTGGCTGTGGCCGCCTCTGTGGGGCCGCGGCTTGGAGGGCTGCTGTGGAGGCCAGCCTCTTCTGCGGAGGCCGACCGCAAACTCGCATCCTTCCTAAGGGCTGCCAAGACCCCGAGACACCCTGGCAGAACCTAGATACTGCTGGGGAGCCGGACGAGGGACACCCCAAGCCTCCCTCTCCCGCTCCATTCTCCTTGGAGACCCCACCAGCGCCCCGTGCCCGAATTCGCGCTTCAGACGCCCCGCGAGCGCCCCCTGGTGGGAAGCAAAGAACACCCTGGGCGCCCGGCTCGCCCCGGGACCCTCGGATGACCCCAGGTGCGACCCCCAGCTGGAGGGAGCTGGCCCTCCGCCCCTAGCCATAGCCTCCCAGCCCCGTGCAGCCTGGGGAATCCACGAACTGCTCCCTGGAGCGCCCCAGACTGGGCCTCTGGGAACGGTCCGCGCCCACCCCACCGCCCCTTGCCCGTCACTGACCCATCTTCTTCAGCGCCCGCAGCCCGGGCCTCTTGGTGCCGCCATCGGAGGGAGTCGGCGGGGACGGGAGAGCGACCGGCGCCGCGACTTGGGCTGCGACCTGGGCGGCCACCGGGGGCTCCTCGGGCGGGCGGCGGCAACGCCTCCAGCGGCCGCACAGCATGGCTTGGCGGGGGGCCGGGGCCGGGCCCGGGGTCTGCACGCGGGGACAGGGCAGCGGGGCGCCGCTCTGGCCCGGCCCCGGCTCTGAGCGAGGCGGCGAGCGAAGAAACTTAGCGGCGCGGGAGGGAGTCGGAGGAGGCAGCAGGAGGTGGGGCGGGGCGGGGCGGGAAGGGAAGGGGGCGGGGCCGGGGCGGTGCGAGGGCGGGGCCAGGCGGTGGCCTGGAAGCCCGGAGCCTCAGCGCTCGCCCCTGCTCGTGAGTCCGTCTCCCCTTAGTCCGGGCGAGCCGACCACAGGACATGACTTTTTTTAATCCCCAGTGCCTAAGTGTCTAGAGAGCTGAGTGGGTTGCCTCGGATCGGCCAGGCCTGGATATCAGCGAACAGATGCGGATTTCCACCAGGGGGCGCTAGGACGCCACGACCTTTCACTATGTGCACCAGGGGGCGCTGCCGCCCGCCTTGGCCATCCCGGGCTGGGAAGTCCGACCCTTCGATTAAGCCCCGCCTGATTGGGAAAGGCTCTGAGAAACTATTTGCATGATCTTGAAAGAGCTGTGCTGAATGGTTGAGGTAGGTAAGCCGAATGTGAAACAGGCTCTCTCATTGGCCTAAATTCCCCCCCTCGATCTGCGTCGCCATCCCGGCCCTGCTGGACCCCGGGGTCAGTAGGAAGCCGCGGGGTGGTGGCGAGAGAGGACCCAGGTGTCCTGGCAGTGGGCGCCGCGGGGCACACGCTGGGCCAAGGTGCAGGCGGCCAGGGTGGGAGACTGTTCGCCCCGCCCTGAGTACTCCTATCTTGTTTCTCCACCTGTTCGGGAGTTGGAGATGTGCACCTAAAGGAGGCGCATCTGGGGACGGACACATCTGGCACTGAGGCCCTCGCCACCTGCCTCGCCACCTGGCGACCCTGACCCCACCACACTGCCTTGAGGTAGGAAAAGGAGGCTCCTCAACCACAACTTCAGGCCCCCTCACACGAAGGCTGCTTCTTGCAGAGTCGCTCAAAAGTAGGGCCCCAGGGCTCGCAGCAGCATGGGCACCGAGAAAGAAAGCCCAGAGCCCGACTGCCAGAAACAGTTCCAGGCTGCAGTGAGCGTCATCCAGAACCTGCCCAAGAACGGTGAGGCTGCGGGGACTCGCATTTGGACTCGCGCTTTGCCCTGGCTTCCCAACTCTCTGCCCAGGTTCTTACCGCCCCTCCTATGAAGAGATGCTGCGATTCTACAGTTACTACAAGCAGGCCACCATGGGGCCCTGCCTGGTCCCCCGGCCCGGGTTCTGGGACCCCATTGGACGATATAAGTGGTGAGCTCCCTGCTGGCTGGGCAGACAAGCCTCAGCTGTCAAGCAGCCCTCTCACAGCCCTCTGCCCCCAGGGACGCCTGGAACAGTCTGGGCAAGATGAGCAGGGAGGAGGCCATGTCTGCCTACATCACTGAAATGAAACTGGTGGCACAGAAGGTAAGGGCTGCAGGTTCTCTGTCCCCAGGCTCACTCCGTCCCCAACAGACCCCCTCCCCTACAGGTGATCGACACAGTGCCCCTGGGTGAGGTGGCAGAGGACATGTTTGGTTACTTCGAGCCCCTGTACCAGGTGATCCCTGACATGCCGAGGCCCCCAGAGACCTTCCTGAGAAGGGTCACAGGTCAGACTCCCAGGCTGGGAGCTCCAAAAGTGCAGGCCCACCTCTGGGTGCTGTGTCTTGGCAGGTTGGAAAGAGCAGGTTGTGAATGGAGATGTTGGGGCTGTTTCAGAGCCTCCCTGCCTCCCCAAGGAACCGGCACCCCCAAGCCCAGGTTAGTGCTTGAGCAGGAGGGGTGGACCAAACGCCCAGTGCACACTCCTGCTCTCCCTCCACAGCTTCCCTCTGGGCAGTAACTCTACCAACCCCTCCACAGAGTCCCATTCACCCAGGGACCTGGACTCCGAGGTTTTCTGTGATTCCCTGGAGCAGCTGGAGCCTGAGCTGGTGAGCCCAGTCCCCATTCCCCCCTTTTCCCACCCACCCTCAGCTCTCTGACTCATCTCAGCAGGTTTGGACAGAGCAGCGGGCAGCATCTGGAGGAAAGCGTGATCCCAGGAACAGCCCCGTGCCCCCCACAAAGAAAGGTGAGCTCCTACCCAACCTCTCACCCACTTCTAGCCCCCTTCCCTGTGTGTCTGTGCTCCGCAGAGGGGTTGCGGGGCAGCCCGCCGGGGCCCCAGGAGTTGGACGTGTGGCTGCTGGGGACAGTTCGAGCACTACAGGAGAGCATGCAGGAGGTGCAGGCGAGGGTGCAGAGCCTGGAGAGCATGCCCCGGCCCCCTGAGCAGGTAGAGTCCCCCACCCCATAGGACAAGATGATACAGTAATTCTTTTTTTTTTTTTTTTTTTGAGATGCAGTCTCACTCTGTCGGTCAGACTGGAGTGAAGTGGCGTGAACTCAGCTCACTGCAACCTCCGCCTCCCCGGGTTCAAGCAATTCTCTGCCTCAGCCTCCCGAGTAGCTGGGATTACAGGCGCCCACCACCATGCCCGGCTAATTTTTTTTGTATTTTTAGTAGAGACGGGGTTTCACCATCTTGGCCACGCTGGTCTTGAACTCCTGACCTCGTGACCACCTGCCTCGGCCTCCCAAAGTGCTGGGATGACAGGCGTGAGCCATCCCACCCGGTCTGCCACAGTCATTCTTTTTTATGCTCAGACAGTCACAACTTTGGCCATTCAAGACCCTTTCATACCGGATCTTATGTTCTTATAACACGACCTGATGAATCTTTAAAAGCGACCTTGCTTTCCTGGTACAAGGCGCCCCACATTCACTCCCACCTTCCCTGCCCCAGGCCTGGAACCAGCCACTTCTCCAAGGAGCCTTGGCTCCTTTTTAGTGGAGAATGATACTTGGAAACTAAAATCTAGGTACCCAGGGTCCTCATTTGACATATGTGGCACATCCTTAACAACACAGGTCTTCAGGTCATACCAAGGGTCATTGCTTTGTGGCCCAGAGAAGATGGCATGGAAGCCGCTCCCTCTACCCGCAGCCCCGCCAGCCTCTCTTGATACTGGGATTGCCCTGGGGAGGAAGATGTGGGAGGGAGTTGGCATTCAACCTGTCAGGACCACCTGGGGGCCACTTCCTTTCTAGTGGTGCAGACTTAGGGGCAGGGTCTTTCCAATCTTCCACTGAATTGGAAGCAGGTTCCTAGGGAGGCTGTGCTGAGGCCTGGACTGGCCTCTGACTCCCTCCCTCTTGGCTGCAGAGGCCGCAGCCCAGGCCCAGTGCTCGGCCATGGCCCCTTGGGCTCCCGGGGCCCGCGCTGCTCTTCTTCCTCCTGTGGCCCTTCGTCGTCCAGTGGCTCTTCCGAATGTTTCGGACCCAAAAGAGGTGACTGTCAGTGGAGGGGTCTCTGCAGCCAACTGAGACTATCTTGCTGTGCCCTGAGCCTTCCTAGGGTTTAGAAGAACAGCATTCAAAATTCCCCGTCCTGTCAGTGTTTGCCTTCGCACCTCCTCCCCTAAAGCAGCGCGGGGGGCAAATAAGACCCCACCCCTCCCTGCAGCTTCACAGGGACGCTTCCTTCCCTCCCCGCAACCACCCCAGGCTCCCCTGGGAGGCTGCAGTTGTGGTACACGTCCCCGGTGCTGGGTTGGCCGTGACTCGGGGGCGGGGCGATCGGGTCTCAGCCCCTGCCTTCCCCAGTCTCTGGGTCACCCGAATTTTCCCACCCCTGCTTCTCCCCGAGGAGGTTGAGCTCTTGAGCAAGTTGGGACTTGGGCCGGGGCCTGGAAGAATGATTGGCTGGGAGGCCGCGGGAGGGAGGCCAGGAGGCCCGGACCAGTTGGGAGGAGTGAGCAGGCCCCGGGGGAGGGGGATGAGCGCAGTTTGCTCGCTTTCCTCCCCTGCCGGCCCCCTCCGCCCCCACACACACTCGGGACGTCTTCATTGAAGATTCACTTACAAAGGAATGTTTCACTAAATAAAAGAAAACCAGAATCTTCTGCTGTCTGGTCCCCTACGGAGGGAGC